CAGAGCCCAGGAAGTCGAGGCTGCAGTGAGCCGAGATGGCACCACTGCACTCCAGCCTGGGCGACAAAGCCAGGCCCTGTCTCATAAAAAGAGAAAGAAATACACTTTGGGAGGCCGAGTCGGGCGGATCACCTGAGGTGGGGAGTTTGAGACCAGCCTGACCAACATGGAGAAACTCAGTCTGTACTAAAAATACAAAATTAGCCGGGCATGGTGGCGCATGCCTGCAATCCCAGCTACTTGAGAGGCTGAGGCAGGAGAATCGCTTGAACCCAGGAGGCGGAGGTTGCGGTGAGCCGAGATCCGGCCATTGCATTCATTCTAGCCTGGGCAACAAGAGCGAAATTCCGTCTCAAAAAATAAAAAATAAAAATAAAAATAAAGAAATGAGATTTTATGTTAGATATATACTTCTATATATATACTCACAAGTATGTGGTATTGAGTTTGATGTAAAATATTTTTGTTCACCGTAGGCTGGGATCAAAACAGTTTGAAAGCCACTAATGTGACACATGAGGGTCAACAGTGAAAAAAACTGGACTTTTGAGTTCTTCCTTCCCCAAAATAAGTATCCCTTCAGTGCCAGGCTCAGTCATGCACTCAGAAAACGATTCGAGAGAACAGTAGAGAAGGACCGTGCCAGGTGTTCGGCTCGTCTCTGCTTAACTGAGATCCGCGGCCTTCTTGGGACACCACAAGAATCAGAGTGCAAGCGGAATGGAAAGGGCGAGCCAGCCGGCCCCAGCAGGCAGAAGCAGAGGCTTGCAGCTAAGCTGTTGATCCTTGGGGAAGCAAGCCCAAGCCCTGGGCCCCATCAGTGGGCACTGAGAGGCGCCAGCGGCCCAGTCTCCCGCGAGCGGAAGAACCTCGCGCACGCGCAGTGAAAACCCAGGGCCCGCGAAGCGTCCGAAGTCCCTTCCCACCGCCCGGCTTCGCCTCCAGTTCTCGGGGAACTGTACGGCCCAGTCACTCCCGCCTCGTCACCCCCGCCAGGTTTCCCCCGCCCTCTCCGGCCGGGGCTGGTCGCGACTGCGCGCGCAGGGCCTGAGCGGGCGCCGGAGGGAAGGGGAAGCGGCGGGTAAGGAGGGCCTGCGTTCGGGCGCGTCTGTGACGGGGTTGGGAACTTCCTCTTCTACTCCCTCCGGCTTTCCGGACCCCTGAGGACTGGAGTGAGAGAAGCCTCTAGAACTGTGTATTTCCTGTTGCTTGATCTCTTTGTATTTTGTTTTTCAGGGTAGTAACAGATTATGGGCAACAGTCCTTTTAATTAATCTACCGTCATCATGGCTAATGAGGACTGTCCCAAGGCTGCTGATAGTCCTTTTTCATCAGATAAACATGCCCAACTCATCTTGGCCCAAATCAATAAGATGAGAAATGGACAGCATTTCTGTGATGTGCAGCTGCAAGTTGGACAGGAAAGTTTTAAAGCTCATCGGCTGGTTTTGGCTGCCAGCAGTCCTTACTTTGCAGCTTTGTTCACTGGAGGAATGAAAGAGTCCTCAAAAGATGTTGTACCGATTCTAGGAATTGAAGCAGGAATCTTTCAGATACTTCTAGATTTCATTTACACAGGTATGTTACATGAGTCTGTTGCTTTGACTGAATTATTGGCCATTTTGTCTTCCTACTTCTCTAGGTATAGTGAACATAGGTGTGAATAATGTCCAGGAGTTGATTATTGCAGCAGACATGCTACAGTTGACTGAAGTTGTTCATCTTTGCTGTGAATTTCTGAAAGGACAAATTGATCCACTGAACTGCATTGGAATTTTTCAGTTCTCTGAGCAAATTGCCTGCCATGATCTCTTGGAATTCTCAGAAAACTACATTCATGTCCATTTCTTGGAGGTTCATAGTGGAGAAGAGTTCCTGGCACTTACGAAAGATCAGCTGATCAAAATTTTGCGAAGTGAAGAGCTTAGCATTGAGGATGAATACCAGGTCTTCTTAGCTGCAATGCAATGGATTCTGAAAGATTTGGGAAAAAGAAGAAAACATGTGGTGGAAGTGCTAGACCCAATTCGATTCCCTTTATTACCTCCTCAGAGACTTTTAAAGTATATAGAAGGTAACTTTTTTGCTATATATCGAATTAGTTGATTAAAACATTGTCTTTTTAAATATTGTTTTAGGAGTATCCGATTTTAATCTTCGTGTTGCATTGCAAACACTTCTGAAAGAGTACTGTGAAGTATGCAAATCTCCCAAAGAGAACAAGTTTTGTAGTTTTCTGCAGACATCTAAGGTTCGACCTCGGAAGAAAGCAAGAAAGTACCTGTATGCAGTAGGTGAGAGAGCCCTTAAAAAAGTAATAGAAATTTTTTCATTACTACCTTTTCTTCTTTTGTTTAGGTGGATATACTCGGTTGCAGGGGGGTCGCTGGAGTGATAGCAGAGCCCTCAGCTGTGTAGAACGTTTTGACACCTTTAGCCAGTACTGGACCACTGTGTCTTCACTTCATCAGGCTCGAAGTGGGCTGGGAGTAACAGTTCTGGGAGGGATGGTCTACGCTATTGGAGGTAATAATAAAAATGTCTTATTTTCTTAATTATTTATAATATTTGTCTCTTTTATTTAACTCAGGTGAAAAGGATTCAATGATTTTTGATTGTACTGAATGCTATGATCCAGTTACTAAACAGTGGACAACTGTAGCTTCGATGAATCATCCCCGCTGCGGCTTAGGAGTGTGTGTGTGTTATGGGGCTATCTATGCTTTGGGTAATTATGTTGTTCAGTTTAAAGATAGCTAACCGGAAACAAACATTTTTCTATTTCATTACAGGTGGATGGGTTGGAGCTGAGATAGGGAACACCATTGAACGATTTGATCCTGATGAAAATAAATGGGAAGTAGTTGGTAACATGGCTGTGTCACGCTACTACTTTGGGTGCTGTGAAATGCAAGGTAATCACTTTATAAAATATTTTTCCTCAAAAGTAGCATCTGAGCAAAAATATTCCACTTCCAGGTTTAATTTATGTAATTGGGGGCATCAGCAATGAAGGAATAGAACTTCGTTCTTTTGAAGTCTATGATCCACTTTCTAAGCGTTGGTCTCCACTTCCTCCAATGGGAACCAGGAGAGCATATCTTGGTGTGGCTGCACTCAATGACTGCATCTATTCTGTTGGAGGATGGAATGAGACCCAAGATGCTCTTCATACTGTAGAAAAATATTCCTTTGAAGAGGTAGGTTGGATGATTTCAGATATTTAGTATCCGCTAACATATTTTTTTTTTCTCTCTTAACCAGGAAAAGTGGGTTGAAGTTGCCTCAATGAAAGTGCCTAGAGCAGGCATGTGTGTTGTGGCAGTCAATGGTCTTCTGTATGTTTCTGGAGGTCGATCTTCCAGCCATGATTTTTTGGCTCCAGGTACCTTGGACTCAGTTGAAGTTTATAACCCTCATTCAGATACATGGACAGAAATTGGTAACATGATCACCAGTCGTTGTGAAGGGGGCGTTGCTGTGCTATGAAATATAAAGCATAACAGAGCACAAGGAACATTTTGAAAATGCAGGACCTGACCTTTTGCAAAGCAAACATAGATTTGGTGATAAGACCCTCTGATTCTGTGAGTTTTCCATGTATTTGGTAGATAAATGACTAACGAGGCTGGGCGCAGTGGCCTCATGCCTATAATCCCAGCACTTTGGAAGGCTGAGGCAGAAGGATCACTTGAGCCCAGGAATTTGAGGTTGTAGTAAGCTACGATCATGCCACTGCACTCCACTCTGGGCAACAGAATGAGATCCTGTCTCTTAAAGAAAAAAAATAAACTCAAGAATGATTTTTCTAAAAATATGAGTGAGAATGGATATGGAATATATCCCAATTAATAAAGAGCTCACACAGATTTGCCAGGTTTACTAATAATAGAAATGCCATTTATGCTGTAGAATTCTCCAGTTTAAGTGTAGACAACTCCTATTTTACAAATTTGTAGAAATTATTTACTAGAAGCTTCCTGGCAAATAGTCCCTTTAGCTACTTCTCCAGTGCAGTATAAATTGTAACATAAAACTTTATGTGATATAGGAATAGTGTCAATGACACAGTTTAAAGACCTCTATATTCACAATTATATCCAGAGCATAATTTTCCATGGCCATAGTTTGAGCCACAGAGAAAGCCAATGAAATAGATTCCTACTTTTATTTAATGCCAAGAGTTTTCACTAGCCCCAAACTTTTTATTGGCAGCAGATATCCTAGGAGGGGTGTTTGGGAAATATCTAGCTATTTTAATAGATAGATACCTTTTTGCTTGATGATAAGTTTTTGCTTGCTCATATTTTTTGTCTTGATCCTGAGAATGCAAGTAAGGAATTAATAGGAGGTTCTTAGTGACCAGATGTTGTAATGGGCTATACAGTCCAGCAGGCAGTATGCACCTAGAAATTTCTCCCTTTTTTAGGCTGGGCATGGTGGCTCACACCTGTAATCCCAGCACTTTGAGAGGCCGAGGTGAGACGGGAAGATGGCTTGAACTCAGGAGTTCGAGACTAGCCTGGGCAACGTGATGAGACTCCGTCTCTACCAAAAAATATATAAAAATTAGCCGGGCGTTGTGGCTTGTACCTGTGGTCCCATCTGCTTGGGAGGCTGAGGTTGCAGGATCACTTGAGCCCAGGAGGTCAAGGCTGCAGTGAGCCAAGATTGTGCCACTGCACACCGGCCTGGGTGACAGCATGAGAACCTGTCTCAAAAAAAAAAAAAAAAAAAGAAAAAAAAATTCTTCCTTTTTTGCTAGATTGTTGTCAC